TTCAATTATTTAGAAACACTTGTTTTCTGTATGTCTAGTCTGTGTGCTGCTTTAAGCTCTGACACTCAAGTTTTTACAGTGGCCCTAAGGGAGGAAACGTCTTGAATTGGGCCAAAGGTGTGATATACCAGTGAACTTGTTGATTCTCTTATTTACTCACAAGGATAACATTTTTCCTCCAGATTTTCCCATCCTGATACCATTCTCAGTTCAATCATGGGTGTAAAGGTTTGAGACATAAATATTGCCTCAAAATGTTTGTGAAAATTTAATTTAAAGCTGGTTAAAACCTATATTTTTCTACTGGATTTAACTAAGAGATACCCTGGGATTTATTCACAAAGGTTAGTCTAATTCTGAGGATTGAAGATTTATAATCTGTCTTTTCTCAACCACTCAAACTAAGGCACAGATTTTCCTGATGCTGATGAAAAATGAGTTTACTGATATAAACATGTGGGAGTCTGGAAAATTATCACTTAATATTTAAGAACATGGCCAATCCAGATCTTAAAACTTGACTTCTTCAATGATATTTTGTTATTTTTTTGAATTTGTAAAATTGACAATTTTAAAGATTAGAATAAAAAATTAACCAGAAATATATCATTCAGAAATAACAACTTATTATTATTACATTTTTTCTTTTCTTTCCCTTGTAATCTATATTTCTGTTAATTGGGAACATGCTGTAGATGGAGTGTTTTGATTTTCCCCCAGCTAAACAGCAAAGCACGTTTATTACTTTCGGATTTGGTCTCCATTCCTTTTTTGTGTAATAGGGAACAGCCCTTCTATCGACAATTGGAATTCTGTTGGGTTTTAATTGTGTAGTTTTGCCTTTACTTCTCAAAGAGGACATGTGTTTCAGGTAGCCAATCAGAGTGCCCCACATCCCTGGATTTATTCATGTGACAGAAGCACAGCCAATCAGAAAAGTTATTTTCCATGTTGAGTGAAGGTGGCAGAGAATGGCACTTCCTACTGTGATCCTAAATATAAGGCTACAAAGGGGGCAGTGATTGACTCTGTCATTACATGGAGAGGCCCCTACATGAGAATAAAGTTAGTGTACAAAGGAGAGTAGAGTGGGAGAGAGTAAAAACAAGAGTCTAGTCAAGAATTTGATTTCTTTCTCCTGCTCTACCTCTTGGACTTCCAACTTCTGTGAGTCAACATAGTGCCTCTTGCATTTAAGGTAATTTGTTTGGAATTTTTCTCACTGTCAACTTCAAAAAAATTATAACAATTTCTTTCTGCAGAAACATCTCATCACACTCTTATCAGCATTGAGTTTGTAAGTTATTATAATTATTGCCAATTTAAAAGTTTAAAATGCAAATTTCTGGATTCATCCACAGAAATTTCAATTAGTGAGAACTGAGGAAAAACCAAGAAGCCTGCATTCCACAGGTAGGCCAGAGGCGTTTCTGCTGTGTGAGATTCACAATAGAACATATCCCGTTATCTCTTTTAGTGTCTGCAGGAAAAATGATGAGAACTCTCATCACCACACACCCACTGCCCCTGCTTCTATTGCCGCAGCAGCTGCTGCAGCTGGTGCAGTTTCAAGAGGTGGATACAGATTTTGATTTCCCAGAAGAAGATAAAAAAGAAGAATTTGAAGAGTGTTTGGAAAAATTTTTTAGTACAGGGCCCGCCAGACCACCTACCAAAGAAAAAGTCAAAAGACGTGTCCTTATTGAACCTGGAATGCCACTAAATCATATAGAGTACTGTAACCATGAAATCATGGGAAAAAATGTTTACTACAAACACCGTTGGGTGGCAGAACATTACTTCCTTCTTATGCAATATGACGAGCTCCAAAAAATCTGTTACAACAGATTTGTGCCATGTAAGAATGGAATTAGGAAATGTAACAGGAGCAAAGGTCTTGTAGAAGGAGTGTATTGTAATTTAACAGAAGCATTTGAAATACCAGCGTGTAAATACGAATCACTTTATAGGAAGGGCTACGTCCTTATCACTTGTTCATGGCAAAATGAAATGCAAAAACGTATTCCTCATACTATAAATGATCTCGTGGAGCCACCTGAACACAGAAGTTTCCTCAGTGAGGATGGTGTCTTTGTCATATCGCCCTAGCAGAGCGTTCTCTGAGAGCTTAGGGTGGGAGGAATATTTCTCTCCATACTGATCCTTATAGATCAAAGTTGAGAATGGTAATTTTGCTTCCATTCACTTTAATCACCCACCTTCCTTTCTTCCTTTCCCAACACCTCACAAAAGCACCTTAGGCTAGGTTCACAGACGGTGCTCTGAGATGTGGTCTCATGCAGGTCCCCTAAGTTAGCATGCCTTGAATGTGTTACGGATACAGATGCCTGCAGTGGAAGGATGACCAGCACCAAGAGGAAAAGGAAATGGTTGCCTGAAGTGTGCTCCAAAGACACATCCATGTGATTCTCTAGTTCAGCAGAAAGAATAAAAATTGCTTCAATCTAGTGCAGTGGCTCTGGTATGGTGACGTGGGGTT